CACCTAACCTCCTCCTTCTCCAGCCTGCCCCTCTGGGGCCTGCGAGCCCCGTCCCGGGCCGGGGGTCGGAAGCCGTGCCATGTGGGACCCCGAAAAGGCCCCCAAGCTTGGCGCGGAAGGCGCCGCCAGTGACCGGCTGCGGCTGGGGGCGGAGGCCGGCAGTTGCTCGGAGCTCCGGCGGGTCAGGAGGTGACGGGAGGAGGAGGAGGCAGGAGGAAGACGGGGGGTTGGGAGGTAGCGTCCGGTAGGTCTGCGCAGACAGCGCTGCCAGACCTCTGACTCCCCCAGTCCTGCCGCCGCCGATAGCCCCACAAGGCGACATGGGAAGTCCGCCGGAGCAGAGGGGAGAAAATTCAAAACGAGTCTACTCAACCTCGTCTTGGCTCCGAGGCCCCGCCATGGAGACCAGCATAATGCGCAGGCGCGCCCCACCGGGAGCGCGCAGAGCAGTCCCACGACAGTAGGACCACTATCGGCCACCGTCGACCGTTTCCTCTCTCATCCGTTCTTTTCTTTGTATTTCCGCCTCTCGCCTCTCTCTAAAAGCCGCAGTTAGAGGCGAGATTTAGGAAAAACCTCTGCCGAGTGAGCCTCTGGTTGGGAATATGTATGAGAAAAAAAAACTGGCAAGGCGTTAGTCAAGCAAAGCTGAAGGCAGAGGAAATTTGATATCTGGCTGGAGTCTAGAGGATTTAATGCAAATAAGATACTCTGAGGGCAGCGTGGCAAAAAAAGACTACAATTCCCGGTGGTCACAGCGTTTGAGAAGCGATGCTTTCTGAGACTTGTAGTAACTAGGAGCTGTGTTTGAACTATCCAGGCTCAGGACAGCCTCTTGAAAAAAAATTTTTTATTAATAAAGCGGATTTGAGTGGGATCTTTTTCCTAATCGATTACGGGCCCACACGTATGGGAAGAATTCTAACAATGATTAAAGGGACATGCTACCTTTACGACTATCCTTTTCTAATCGATGACTCCTAAATCTAGGAGTAGGTAGTCGATGTTTGTGGTCTGGGCGTCTGTAGAAGGGCAACCTCGTGCTTTCTGCAGAGGAGACCGGAGGGCAGAAGGCAGAGTCCAGGCTTAGACTGCAGTTCCTCGCTTACCTGTGCAGTCTAATTTTGAGCTGCCTCTTTGTAGTCTTAAAAGGCAGGAGCTTCGTGTTGTGGGTCTGCTAACCCGTACGTTTCCGTGGGCAAGTCGTGTGTACTCCTCGCCATGGCTCAGCTCCAAACACGCTTCTACACTGATAACAAGAAGTAAGTAAGCGTTCCAGCCTTCTCTCCCTTCCCTTGATCTTGACATATCATTTCCTTTTTATAGATATGCCGTAGATGATGTTCCCTTCTCAATCCCTGCTGCCTCTGAAATTGCCGACCTTAGTAACATCATCAATAAACTACTAAAGGACAAAAATGGTGGGTATATATGCTTAGGAGAGGGCACAGTGAGAGTGATAATTTTGTTATGTATTTTCCTCAGAGTTCCACAAACATGTGGAGTTTGATTTCCTTATTAAGGGCCAGTTTCTGCGAATGCCCTTGGACAAACACATGGAAATGGAGAACATCTCATCAGTAAGTTCAAATTCTTATCTTCTGTATTTCACCCTGACTTGTTGCTGGTTTCTCTTGTGATTAGGAAGAAGTTGTGGAAATAGAATACGTGGAGAAGTATACTGCACCCCAGCCAGAGCAATGCATGTTCCATGATGACTGGATCAGTTCAATTAAAGGGGCAGAGGAATGGTATTGCCAGATTAATGCCCTTCTCTTTTTTTTTTGTGTTTCATAAGATTTTTTTTTCTCATAGGATCTTGACTGGTTCTTATGATAAGACTTCTCGGATCTGGTCCTTGGAAGGAAAGTCAATAATGACAATTGTGGGACATACGGATGTTGTAAAAGATGTGGCCTGGGTGAAAAAAGGTTAGGACAGTTTGCCTACACTTAGAGGAATCTGTTTCTTATTCTTGTGTTCTCCTTTCTCCAGATAGTTTGTCCTGCTTATTATTGAGTGCTTCTATGGATCAGACTATTCTCTTATGGGAGTGGAATGTAGAGAGAAACAAAGTGAAAGCCCTACACTGCTGTAGAGGTCATGCTGGAAGTGTAGATTCTATAGCTGTTGATGGCTCAGGAACTAAAGTAAGTAGCTAGAATATTATTAGTACTCTGTTTATGTCTTTTCCCTTCATATACATCTGTTTAGTTTTGCAGTGGCTCCTGGGATAAGATGCTAAAGATCTGGTCTACAGGTAAATTAAATATTTATTTTACCTTGACTTAATAAAATGTCAAATCTAATTCTCTATGACACAGTCCCTACAGATGAAGAAGATGAAATGGAGGAGTCCACAAATCGACCAAGAAAGAAACAGAAGACAGAACAGTTGGGACTAACAAGGGTCAGTATTTGTGAGAACTGACTGTACTTGCCCACTTTCCCCTTTTGGGGTTCTTCCTTTCTAGACTCCCATAGTGACCCTCTCTGGCCACATGGAGGCAGTTTCCTCAGTTCTGTGGTCAGATGCTGAAGAAATCTGCAGTGCATCTTGGGACCATACAATTAGAGTGTGGGATGTTGAGTCTGGCAGTCTTAAGTCAACTTTGGTAAGACAAATTCAGTGTTCTTTTAAGTGATACATGGTTAATGTTCTTTCCTTTTCTTTTTCAGACAGGAAATAAAGTGTTTAATTGTATTTCCTATTCTCCACTTTGTAAACGTTTAGCATCTGGAAGCACAGATAGGCATATCAGACTGTGGGATCCCCGAACTAAAGGTGAGTCATGTAAACCACTGGGGGAATATATGAATTCAACGCTTGTCTTTTTTGCTTTGTTCAGATGGTTCTTTGGTGTCGCTGTCCCTAACGTCACATACTGGTTGGGTGACATCAGTAAAATGGTCTCCTACCCATGAACAGCAGCTGATTTCAGGATCTTTAGATAACATTGTTAAGCTGTGGGATACAAGAAGGTAAATTCTATTTATGATCTATAAGAGAAACAGCATATAATATGTTAATATTTTCATCTTTTAGTTGTAAGGCTCCTCTCTATGATCTGGCTGCTCATGAAGACAAAGTTCTGAGTGTAGACTGGACAGACACAGGGGTAAGAATTTATTAGTTATTTGATGAAGAGGAGTTTTCTTGTCTTTTTCTCTCCTTTTACACAGCTACTTCTGAGTGGAGGAGCAGACAATAAATTGTATTCCTACAGATATTCACCTACCACTTCCCATGTTGGGGCATGAAAGTGAACAATAATTTGACTATAGAGATTATTTCTGTAAATGAAATTGGTAGAGAACCATGAAATTACATAGATGCAGATGCAGAAAGCAGCCTTTTGAAGTTTATATAATGTTTTCACCCTTCATAACAGCTAACGTATCACTTTTTCTTATTTTGTATTTATAATAAGATAGGTTGTGTTTATAAAATACAAACTGTGGCATACATTCTCTATACAAACTTGAAATTAAACTGAGTTTTACATTTCTCTTTAAAGGTATTGGTTTGAATTCAGATTTGCTTTTTTATTTTTATTTGTTTTTTTTTTTTTTGAGATGGAGTCTTGCTCTGTTGCCTAGGCTGGAGTGCAGTGGCGCAATCTCAACTCACTGCAACCTCCGCTTCCTAGGTTCAATCGATTCTCCTGTCTCAACCTCCCAAGTAGCTGGGATTACAGGCACACATCACGATGTCCTGCTAATTTTTGTATTTTTAGTAGAGACGGGGTTTTGCCATGTTGGCCAGGCTGGTCTTGAACTCCTGACCTCAGGTGATCTGCCCACCTCAGCCTCCCAAAGTGAGCCACTGTGCCTGGCCGAATTAAGATTTGTTTTTGAAATGCTGTAAAAGGTTATATTGGAAATCCAGTAATTGATTGTTGAGATTTTTATTTCTGTTAGAGACTTAGATTTTTTTAAGTTAGCTATTTTAAAAAAGCATTCAAAAAGATTAATGAAAATTGTAATAGAGAAAAAGTTAGAAATTCAGTTCCTTTTGGCAGAATAAATGTTCAAGAAAATTAGGCTGTGAGGGTACTCAGAACATTAAAAAAAATGTAGGCTGGGCATGGTGGCTCACACCTGTAATCCCAGCACATTGGGAGGCCGAGGCAGGTGGATCACCTGAGGTCAGGAGTTTGAGACCACCCTGGCCAACATGTCAAAACCCTGTCTCTGCTAAAACTACAAAAATTAGCTGGGCATGGTGGCGACCGCCTGTAATCCCAACTACTTGGGAGGCTAAGGCAGGAGAATTGCTTGAACCCGGGAGGCAGGGGTTGTAGTGAGCTGAGATTGTGCCACTGCACTCCAGCCTGGGTGACAGTGCAAGACTCTGTCTCAACAACAACGATAACAAAATATTGATTCGGCAGGGCACGGTGGCTCATGCTTGTAATCCCAGCATTTTGGGTGGCCAAGGCAGGCGGCTCACCTGAGGTCAGGGGTTCGAGACCAGCCTGACCAACATGGTGAAACTTTGTCTCTACTAAAAAAAAAAAAATCCAAAACAAATTAGCCGGGTGTGGTGGCACACTCCTGTGGTCCCAAGTACTTGGGAGGCTGAGGCAGGAGAATTGGTTGAACCCAGGAGGTGGAGGTTGCAGTGAGCTGAGATCATACCACTGTGCTCCAGCCTGGGCAGCAGAGCCAGACTCTATCTCAAAATAAAGACAAGTAGATTGCCAATTTTTGAAGAATTCATCAAGATATTTTAAGGAAGGCACTTTATATTAAATATATGTCAGATCCTTTAGAAATTGCATACAGTTGGTTGGGCACGGTGGCTCACGCCTGTAATCCCAGCACTTTGGGAGGCTGAGGCGGGCGGATTGCCTGAGCTCAGGAGTTCGAAACCAGCCTGGGCAACACAGTGAAACCTCGTCTCTAATAAAATACAAAAAATTAGCTGGGCGTGGCAGCATGTGCCTGTAGTCCCAGCTACTCCGGAGGCTGAGGCAGGCAAATTGCTTGAACCCGAGAGGCAGAGGTTGCAGTGAGCTGAGATTGTGCCACTGCATTTCAGCCTGGGCAACAGAGCAAGACTCTGTCTCAAAAAAAAATAAAAAATTGCATTGCATACAGTTTTCACTGTAACCCTAATCTTTCCTCATGTGTAGATTAGAATAAATTTTTTAGACAAAACCTTTCATCAGTATTAAACATTCTACAGATTTTATGATATCATTAGCATTTATCTTTATGCATGTGTTATATAAAAATATTTAAAGTAAATGTATTTTTTAAATGTTATTTCCATTATTAATGGATTGATACTCCTTAAGTAGAGCATTCACAACCTTTTAGTAATATTTGGGAAATATGTTTGGTCTCATTATTAGATGGTATTACATCTCAAATGATGTTCCTGTTGCAGAAGTCTGCGAAACAATATCTAAACTTGGCTGCAGTTGAGAGCTAAACAGTGTATTGAACCAGTTAGGAGTTTAGTTCTCTGTAGAAAACCAGAGGCAGTCCAGGGCTGATGTAGGTTTTGTTCCACATTCTTTAGGATCCTAGGCTCCCTCCATCCCTGGTATGTGGTCCTCATTTTCATATAGACCAAGAGCTAGAGCTCCAGTTACCATTTCTTAAAGTATATTTTAATGCCAAATAGTGAATAAAGGTGGCCAGAAAATTCATGCACAGAATCCTTCTTTTTCTCATTTTGTGCTGATTGGTATAAATTTTATTGTATTTGTAGTCTCTGGAAATCTTCTAACTTTGAGAGGACAAAGATGAATTCCTAGTCCTGTTTTGGATGGTCTTCAAATGATCCTTAAGGGCAGTTATTTAAAATGTCTTTCTTAACTCACCCAACCTAGGCTGACCGAATGTAGTCTGTATAAACTAGATGGTTAAAGATAAAGAAGCCTATATATCAGATGCATAGACAAAGAATAAAATGGCATCCAGAACTGGTCCCCACCTATTCCCAATCCTGGTTCCACAGCAGAATACATTCATAGTTCAGGCATTCTTCCTTGAGATAGATATAATGTAAGTGACCAAGTCTCTTGGACAAGTATTGTCTCTGATCAATCCCTGCCAAACTCCTTTCCTTGGTTAACTCAAGTGGTTAGATCTTACTCCCTGAACAGAAGGAATATGAGAGGTCAATACATGCCTAGACTATTCAGTCCTCTGATATTGCTCCACACCCTTTCCCTCAAAAGCCATGAGACCTTTCAATGGTCCCAGTTCCTCTACCAGAACACCAGAGATGCCTGCTTTACATGGACTTATATATTCCCAAGAATCACTTGGATAAATGAGTGGTGCTGCTTTCCCGTGGTTGGGGAAAAGCTAGGAACCTGACAATGCAGTGCTCAGAACCTGCTGACCGGTACTAGTTATGCTGTCTTGCCATAGTAGTGCAGTTCTTTAAAATGTTGATACTTGCTCTCTTATCAAAGGTTGGTTTTTTTGTTTTTTTGTCAAGACAGGGTCTCACTATGTCACCCATACTGGAGTACAATGGTGTAATCTTGGCTTACTGCAACCTCCACCTTCTGGGCTCAAGCTGGCCTCTCACCTCAGCCTTCCAAGTAGCTGGGACCACACCCAGTCAATTTTTTATTTTTTATTTTTTAATTTATTTTTATTATTACTTTTTTTGTAGAGAGAGGGTTTCGCCATGTAGCCCATGCTGGTCTTGAACTCCTGGGCTCAAGCTGTCTGCCCACCTGGACCTCCCAAAGTGCTGAGATTACAGGCATGAGCCACCGCACCCAGCCCAAATAAAGTTTTAAGAAATTACTTGGCCAGGCATAGTGGGGCCTTTGTAGAAAAACATAGCTTTTCTATGAGAAGATGATCAATATTTTCTTTTCCTTTGAATTTGGAATTACCATTTTGGAACTGTTGTCAACAATGCATAATAATATATCAGAATGCTTCCTAGTATATTATTGGAGAAAGAACAAACAAAAGTTTAAATTGATATAAAATGCATATAATGGAACAAGCAACCCTGCAAAAAAAAAAATATATATATATATATACCATCTGGGAATTTCTGATAATAACATTGAAATCTGTTCACACAGTCTAAAATTCTTTTGATGTATCGTAGTTTTGAAAAAAAGGTAACAGTTTACTATATATAACAAATATAAGGAAAATATTAAATTTTTTGAAAGATACTAGTTTTTATTTTTGTTCATTTTTTAGAGACAGGGTCTCACTATGTTGCCCAAGCTAGAGTGCAGCGGCCCGATTATAGCTCACTGCAGCCTCTAACTCCCGGACTCAAGGGATCCTCCCACCTCATCCTCCTAACTAGGACCACAGGCGCATGTCACCACATCTGGCTGATTTTAAAATTTTTTTGTGGAGACAGTCTTGCTGTGTTGCCCAGGCTGGTTATGAACTCTTGGCCTCAGGCAGTCCTCATGCCTCAGCCTCCCTAAGTGCTCGGATTATAGGCATGCCACTGTGCCTGGCCAAAAATACAGATTTTTTAATAGATATTACTATGGCTCCTATTCTTAAAGGAAAAAATATGACATTTTAAGACTATATGCAAGGGATATTCCAATAATATCTTTTTTATTTAAAAAGCCACTAATTAGAATCAGATTTCATTAGGCAAGTGAAATCCAGATTTTACTAGCCAGAAACTGCCAGGTGTAGAAACAGCAAGAACATTTTAGTCACTTCATTGTTGACATTTTTGACTATCATAGATTAAGTATCAAACACAATAACAGTATTTTGTTATATGAACCAAATATATCTCTTTTTACGAGACATAGTCTAGCTCTGCCATCCAGGCTCAACTCCTGGGTTCAAGGGATCCTCCTGCCCCAGCTTCCTGAGTACGTACCTGGGAGTACAATTGCATGCTGCCACACCCAGCTATTTTTTTTATTTTTGTGGAGATGGCGTCTTGCTATGTTGCCCAGGCTGGACTCCAACTCCTGACCTCAAGCAATCATCTCACCTTGGCCTCAAAAGTGCTAAGATTACAGGCATGAGCCACTGCATCCAGCCTGAACCAAATATATCTTTATTATAACTTAGGAGAGAAACGTTTTTGGCTGGTTAGTTTTACAGAATTAAACCTAATGGTTGTTCTAATAGCAGTTCCAATGATTTGCAGATTTGAGGAAGTAAATTATTTTCTTACAGTGTCCATAAAAGTAACAATGAAACTATATCCTACCATAATAATCCTCTATAGGTAATAAATTATTTGCATTTTATAGGAGAGAAAAATATATGTTAAAGTTTTTGAACAGTCACACAGGCAGGAAATAAATGGCAGTGAATTTGAACTTGGACTTATCTTGGACAAGCTCTTAACTGGTATATATTTTGTCAATCTTATGTCGTGCACAAGAATGATGTTTTTATAAATGGAAAGAATGAGTGTGGAAGTGTCTTCACTTGCCTAACAGAAAGGTTATATGTGGCTGGGCGCCGTGGCTAACGCCTGTAATCCCAACATTTTGGGAGGCTGAGGTGGGCATATCATCTGAGGTCGGGAGTTCAAGAATAGCCTGACCAACATGGAGAAACCCCGTCTCTACTAAAAATACAAAATTAGCCAGTCATAGTGGCACATGCCTGTAATCCCAGCTACTTGGAAGGCTGAGGCAGAAGAATTGCTTGAACCCAGGAGGTGGAGGTTGTGGTGAGCCAAGATCGCGCCATTGCACTCCATCCTGGGCAACAAGAGCGAAACTCCGTCTCAAAAAAAAAAAAAAAAAAAGTAATACATAAATTTAAGTGACATTTGTGGGTACTAAATTACAATAATATGTTCAGCTTTGCATTTTTTTGCCTTTAAAATTAATTTCAATTTTAGCGTGCCACTAAACGTATTACTGTAATAGTATATAAATGTATAAAGATCAATTTCTGTATATTCTAATAGGAATTGTATATAAGCAAAAATGAATTTTAGAAATTATCCTATTATTCATGTAATTATGTCATTCATGTTATTTAAAGGAAACCACAATGCAGACAGGTTAAGTACCTAGTGTGAAGGTATGTAACCAATTAATGGAGCTGTGCGACATACATCTGAGTAATAAAGACTACAGAGAAAGTATCTTGTTAGGTACTATCTGATACAAAGTTTAGAAACATGTCAAACAATTCTATGTATAGTTGGTGAAAGTGTAATAACATGGCTGAGACTTAATACCAGATGAAGTTCAGTGGTTTCAGGGGGAGGAAATAATTTTTAAAACGATGTCGATAACACTTCACATTTAAAATCATCATAATAATTCTAATTCTAGAATTGTGTCTAATTCTAATACTGTTTCTAGCTTTGCTTGAATAAACAGAAATGTAGTAGGGAAGAGACAGAATGTTTAGCTTGCAGTATCTAATTACTCATTTGGGTATCTGGGAAGATAGCTCTCCATGGCCCCACTGTCACTGACCTATAATGCTTCTCCTGACGTCTTCGGTAAAATCCAACAGATTACAAAGAAACTGGAATGCCTTGAAGAAATAGAGCTTTTTGTGTGATGTCAGATTCAATAGACCTCTAATCCTTAGTAAAACAGTACAAAACAGTAGAATAATTTTTAGTGTTTTCTAATATCAACTGAGGTTTTATTTGGGAGATTAACCAGAGGTTTGCACAAAAACAAAAGTGAAGACCATTAGTCTTTAAAGAAACTAAGACTCTAGGTTTGGATCCCATTTGTGGAGCCCTACATTCCAAGTCATCTAATGTTCTTGTCTAGTTAGCTTGTAAAAGTCTATACAATGGAGGAAAACCCCTTTTTTCCCCTTAGTATAAGTGTATTATATGTTGATAGAAAGGATAGAAAGTTAAATAACAGTTCAGTAAATGTACTTCTAAATGAAATTTAAAAGTACTTTAAAGGTGTTAAATTATTTCACTTTC